TCCTCAAAAGAATTTCATGGGGTAATGGATGATATGTAAGTTTTACAAAAAGCACATGGAATTAACTCCAAGTAACCTGCACAAATCCTAACCGTTGGAGTCAGGACATGAAGCTAGCTGTGGGATTCTGAAGCCTACCCCTTTCTCTAGTATTGAAGGCCCTAATTTCTTGACCAACAAGGCTGGTCTTTAGCAGTTTCTTCCATCCACAAAAAACTTCAGCAGCCCGTCAATATTTACCAGGCTCACCCTTAACACCTGAAAATGATGTATCTGGCCCACATTCGTTGACGCCCCACCACTCCTCACACACACTAGTCTTATGGAATGCTTCTAACAAGATTGTACAAAAATGAGTAAACTCATTAAGTTTATAAGAATTCTGGAAAGACCCCCAAACAGGAAAGGGCTATATTCCGGTTTCTTTCAACAACGTTTCCTAGTTTCTACTTGGGATTTTTCTCTAAAACCTCTCTAATATGGGTTTATTTCTTTGAAATCATGTTGTTGAAAGAATTTAAAATAAAAATATTTCAGATATATGATGATGACATGGAAATTCATCCCTATGCTCCCACTTACGGAAAGTGGGATCAGCTTGCATAGGCAACAGTACACAAGCTATGGAAGCTCATCCTCCACTGCTGAAATGTCTAATCTGAAATTACAATGAGCTTCCTTCTCTTTTTCTCTCATTTATTCCACATGGAACATGGCAATTATCAGGCGTTTTATCTCCAAGCTCAAAGCCCGACACAATATAAAAGTTTAAGTGCTCTGCATGTTAAAAAGAACTATGTGGAGTTTACAGCCCCTTCCATTCCTGAAATTGTACAGTTCATCCTCTCTGGCAGACACAATAAACAAACGATTTCTTGTTCCACGTACACAATCTTAAAAAAAAAATTGGGAAGGGCTAGCGCGCATGCTCAATACTCAAGCCAGCCAGCCCATCCCACAGCCCTTTGCTACTGCGCCTGCGTGTGGGAGACGCCTCTCCCAGTTTGCGGGCGGGAAGCACCCTGGAGAACCCGGATGGAACCCGGGCCTGGCTGAGGCGGAGGTTGTTGCGGATGCTTCTCTCTCCAGGCGCACCGCAGATTCCTGCCCGGGGGTTGGACCCGAGGAACCGCCGTCTCTACTGGTTCCGACGGCCAGAGGCTGGGCCCTAGGCTGAGCGGAGAGTGGGACTGGAGCCTGAAACGGGCGCCTAAAAGAAGCCCGTGCATCCCATAGGCCTGCGCCTCAGGCTTGGAGACGGGCGGGCGGAGACCGCGCTGAGTCTTTTTTTTTTTTTTCCTAGCAGCTGGCGTTCTTATCTCACCCGGGAGGCTGTAAAAATCTCCGTCCTTAACAGTAACACCATCAGGTCCTATCAGTTAAGAGCTGCTTGTTATTTGCATGCATTCTTATAATTAAATCTCCTAACAACCCTGTAAGGTAGGTACTGTTATCCCCTCTGGAGGAACTGAGATTTAAATGTGTACCTGTTACTTTATTTCAGCCACATTCTCTGGCACAGAACTTTGGAAACTTTGGGGATCACTTACTTATCTTGGAGATAGAATGTTTTCTAAGGTATATTTGAGCCTACCTGTGGATTATGCCTTTTTAATGTGTGGGTTATATTTTACTCCCAAAGCAAAATTCTGTGGCATCTCTGGAATACTACCTGAGAATTTTTGTGTGCCATGTCGAAGAAACGCAAATGGGATGATGACTATGTTCGCTACTGGTTCACCTGTACAACGGAAGTAGATGGAACTCAGCGTCCACAGTGTGTGTTGTGTAACTCAGTATTTTCAAATGCTGACCTCAGACCATCAAAACTGTCAGACCATTTTAACAGACAGCATGGTGGTGTAGCTGGGCATGATCTCAATAGCCTGAAGCATATGCCAGCACCATCTGATCAGAGTGAAACCTTGAAAGCATTTGGAGTTGCATCTCATGAGGATACTTTATTACAAGCATCGTATCAATTTGCGTATTTATGTGCCAAGGAGAAGAATCCTCATACAGTAGCTGAAAAGTTAGTGAAACCTTGTGCACTGGAAATAGCACAAATAGTTTTGGGACCAGATGCACAAAAAAAGCTTCAGCAGGTACCCTTATCAGATGATGTGATCCATTCTAGAATTGATGAAATGAGCCAGGATATCTTACAGCAAGTTCTAGAAGATATCAAAGCCAGTCCTCTTAAAGTGGGTATTCAGCTTGCTGAGACAACTGACATGGATGACTGCAGTCAGCTAATGGCATTTGTGCGCTATATAAAAGAAAGAGAGATCGTAGAAGAATTTCTCTTCTGTGAACCATTGCAGCTATCCATGAAAGGAATAGATGTGTTCAATCTCTTCAGAGACTTCTTTCTGAAGCATAAGATAGCACTTGATGTATGTGGCTCTGTTTGTACTGATGGTGCCTCCTCTATGCTAGGAGAAAATTCCGAGTTTGTTGCCTACGTGAAAAAAGAGATACCTCATATCGTAGTTACACATTGTTTATTGAATCCTCATGCACTTGTCATAAAGACATTGCCTACAAAACTGAGGGATGCTCTGTTTACTGTGGTGAGGGTAATAAATTTCATCAAAGGGAGAGCTCCAAATCATCGCCTATTTCAGGCTTTCTTTGAAGAAATTGGCATAGAATATAGTGTCCTCCTTTTCCATACTGAAATGAGGTGGCTTTCCCGAGGCCAAATACTTACTCACATTTTTGAAATGTATGAAGAAATAAATCAGTTTCTTCACCACAAGAGCAGTAATTTAGTTGATGGCTTTGAAAATAAAGAGTTTAAAATTCACCTAGCATACCTTGCAGATTTATTCAAACACTTAAATGAACTCAGTGCATCTATGCAGAGGACTGGGATGAACACAGTATCAGCTAGAGAGAAGTTATCTGCTTTTGTTAGGAAGTTTCCATTTTGGCAAAAACGAATTGAGAAAAGAAATTTTACCAATTTTCCTTTTCTTGAAGAAATAATTGTTTCAGATAATGAAGGCATATTCATTGCAGCTGAAATAACACTGCATCTGCAACAATTGAGCAACTTCTTCCATGGATATTTTTCCATTGGAGATCTTAATGAGGCAAGTAAATGGATATTGGATCCATTTCTTTTTAATATCGATTTTGTTGATGATAGTTATTTAATGAAAAATGATCTTGCTGAATTACGAGCTAGTGGCCAAATCCTAATGGAATTTGAGACAATGAAGCTTGAGGATTTCTGGTGTGCCCAATTCACAGCATTTCCAAACCTGGCAAAGACAGCTCTAGAAATCCTTATGCCATTTGCAACTACATACCTTTGTGAGTTGGGATTTTCATCACTTTTACATTTCAAAACAAAGTCCAGAAGCTGCTTTAATCTGAGTGATGATATCCGTGTGGCTATTTCAAAAAAAGTTCCTCGTTTCTCGGACATCATTGAACAAAAGCTACAGCTACAGCAGAAGTCACTGTAAGCTGATATACTTTTTTAATGAATAATTTCAATCTTAATATCATTGTAAAATTAAGCTGTAATTCTGTCTCTTTCATATTTATGATATACTGAATTCTATGTCTAAAAAACTTAAGAACTTTAATTTTGAATGAGGCATGTGAAAATATGTTTTGAGAATAAAAACACAGCAGAAAAGATTAAGTACTACTGCCTAGTTGCTATCATGAGATTTTCCCAATTCTAAGTATCTGTTTAACCTGTTCGTGTGGTATATGAAAAAGATACCTAAGCACTAGAATATCCAGCTAAATGGTGCAATAGGCTAGGAATTGAGCCAGGAGAAAAGAGAAGATATCCCAGAAGTCAAAAAGGCAAAATGAAAGATTGAGTTCGCCCGTCTTTGTTATGGAGAGGTTAATGAAATCAGAAGAGGATTATGAAATATAATGGGAAAAGGAATGATCTGGCTTATGTAAGACTTACTTTTAAATATACTCTTTGGAGTTAGTCTCACAATGTCCATTCCCCTAGCTCCTGTGCTATGAATATCATATTAATAAATAGCCTAATATATTAATCACTGTTTGTCATCTTTAAATTACTTCAGAA